AACACAAAGGGGGGCCACCTGCAAGGCCGAGAGCGCCCACGCAGCCGCCAGGGAGCGCGGACACCGACACAAAAGGGGCGACGAGGCGACACGCGAGCGCCTCCACCCAGCGGAGGTGTCAGCCACGCACCGGCCGAGGCACGGGCAGCGGGGGGTTGCGCACAAAGGGACTACTCACACCCTCGCACCGGCATCCCAGGGCCTCGCTCGCGAAGGGGCACCAGACCAAGGGGGCAAACCCACTGGGGTAGGCAATGGCGGCCACACCCCCTCATCGCGCGGGACCCAACCCATGCAGACACAGTAGGCACCTCAGCGAGGGACGCGAGGAGACGCGCACACACCCACACTCACCACACACCCACGGAGGGGGTGTGGAAGGCCCCGCTCCCCCGGCATCTCGGCTGCAGCGGGACAAGGTGACACATCCGGGAGCCCGGCAGCGCGCCGGGTGTGCACTCACCCGGGCCCGCCGCCCGCGAGCCTCGGACGCGGGCAGCAGCAGCAGCAGCCGCCGCCGCCGCCGCCGCCACCTCCGGCCCTCCACGTCAGCCGACGGCGGGAGGGAGCGGGTGGCGGCGTTGAAGCGAGGTGCGTCACGTGGGCTGGCAGCGCGCGTGCGCAGTCGCACCCCACCGCCCCCTCCTTCGCCGTCGCGAGCCGCGGGATCACGCCCGCCCCCGCGCTCGCTGGCTCCCACCCGGGGAGGGTCGTTGTGCGCCTGCGCCAGGGTGGGGGTTGCCGTCGCGCCTAGGCCTTTCCCTCAGGTTTTCCTCTTCCCCACTGCGGCTCCCCAGTCGGCGCTTGCGCGGAGAACTCAGCGCTGAGGTGGCCGAGGTGTCGGGAGGGGCCTGGGTGGGCGTATGAAGGACCCGAGGTCGAGGGCCCCCCCATACCCCGCCTCGAATGAGAAATAGAAGTCTCCACGAATGGGCAGGGCCCGGGGCCTGGGCGCCGCGACCTAGTAGGCCCGCATGCTGGTGGGCGCCGCGCGAGCCTTGTTCCCTGCCCTCCCCTCCCACAGGGAGGCCACGCTTGCAGAGCTGGAGCGCGCGTCTATCGCCCCAGAACCCCCCTCCCTGCCCTATCCTCCGCCACCCCTTCTGTTGCGGGGCGCGCGCCAGCCTGGGTGTCTGTATGCGCTCGAGGCGGGGGCGCGGGTTGCGGACGGAGGCGCGGGAGGCGGTTCTGCGCGGCGGGGGCCGTACCCGCGGCGGAGCGAGGAGGCGAGAATGGATCAATGGTGCCACGGAGCACATCGCTGACGCTGATTGTGTTCCTTTTCCACAGATTGTCTAAAGCCCCAGGAAAAATGGTGGAAAATTCACCGTCGCCATTGCCAGAAAGAGCGATTTATGGCTTTGTTCTTTTCTTAAGCTCCCAATTTGGCTTCAGTAAGTACTTTCCTGATGGATGGCCAGGGGCTCTTCCTCTTTTTTTTCTTTTTCTTTTCTACAGTACTTTACCTCGTGTGGGCCTTTATTCCTGAATCTTGGCTAAACTCTTTAGGTTTAACCTATTGGCCTCAAAAGTAAGTTTAATATATTTCTTAAATGAGGATATTCTATTATGTACTTTAATATTCTCTTTGGCAGATATTGGGCAGTTGCATTACCTGTCTACCTCCTTATTGCTATAGTAATTGGCTACGTGCTCTTGTTTGGGATTAACATGATGAGTACCTCTCCACTCGACTCCATCCATACAATCACAGGTAACTTTATATAAAAGGAAAGTGCTGGGGCAGGTAAACAGAGCTTTTTGGTCTTTTCTTACAGATAACTATGCAAAAAATCAACAGCAGAAGAAATACCAAGAGGAGGCCATTCCAGCCTTAAGAGATATTTCTATTAGTGAAGTAAACCAAATGTTCTTTCTTGCAGCCAAAGAACTTTACACCAAAAACTGAACTGTGTGTAACCATAGTAACACCAAGCACGTATTTATTTATAAGTTTTTGCCATTATAATTTTGACCATAAATTAATTTGACCATCTCTCTTATTAATAGAGAAGTAAAAAATGTAAGTTGACCTTCTCTTAGATTATGTTCAATGAATATTGTAAATGTTCAAGTATTGTTAATGAATAGAATAAATACAATATTGCATTCCCATATAGCAGACTTAAAAAAAAAAATCAATGTCAGTATAATCAAGA